GATCGAAGTGTGAGAATTAAGCAAGCCTAAAGTGTAGCAAGAGCAGGGAGGGAACTGAATGAAAGGTCAGTTCTAATCTGTAGGCTTTGGAGAAGCTTTGGGCTCTTGAGAGGGAGTAGAGTACAGAGGCTGAGCGGGGTGCCTGGGCAGGCATCTTATCATTACTTGCGAGTTGTGTGAACTCGGGCAAGTTAAACTTCTCTGTGCTTCTACTTTCTCCCCTGAAAACGAGGATATAATCTCCAAGGATTGTTGTGAGAACTAAATGACTTGGTTGATTCCTGAACAGCACGTTGTCCAGTGCCTAGCACATAGCAATCACTCAGGAAACGTCAGCCTTTATTATGGGCCTAGTGCACAAACTATTCTTACCAGTTATGCGACCTTGAGAACATTGTCTTCTCTGTGCCTTCATTTTCTCACCTGTAAAATGGAATAATAATAATTCTTAGAAGGATTCATGAAACAACGCCTAGTAGGGTGTCTGGCTTAGTTATCCCCCCGACAGTATTTTCTTCTAGTAAGAAGCTGAATGCAGCGGCAGACATCCTGGTTCGGGCCCCAGGAAGCTCAGCCGGGTTTAATGTGGATGAGGGTTTAATGATGTACACGCAGAAGTGTTTTGACAAATGAAGAAGGTCCTCATTCTTGGAACATGTGCCGGTTCTCCGAGGGAACTCCTAAAATGGCATAAGGTCACCTTTTTAAAGGCTGTAAGCTCATGTAGGAAAAGCTGAGCTAGATTCCTAAGGGCAGAGATGTGCTCACATTTCTTTGCATCCCTAGTTCCCAGCACAGTGCAAGGCGCTGCAAACATTTGCTGAACCCAGGGTCTCGTGTCTTGACTGTCCAGCAGAGGCCGCTCTGGGCCGGGGCTCTCGGGACCTGAGGGCTGAGAGAAGGAAGGCCAGGGGGTGGCCCAGTCATCGCCGCGGGGCCCGGGTGGGAGGGGTTTGGCAGCGGCAGGCGCGGCGGCGGCGGCGGAGGCGGAGGCGGCCCCGGGCTCGGGCGGCTGGGATGGAGCAGAAGAGCGCGGAGCACCGGAGGGCACGCAGCTGACGGAGCTGCGCTGCGTTCGCCTCGTTTGCCTCGCGCCCTCCACTGGAGCTGTTCGCGCCTCCCGGCTCCCACCGCAGCCCACCCGGCAGAGGAGTCGCTACCAGCGCCCAGTGCGCTCTGTCAGTCCGCAAACTCCTTGCCGCCCGCCCCGGGCTGGGCACCAAATACCAGGCTACCATGGTCTACAAGACTCTCTTCGCTCTTTGCATCTTAACTGCAGGTAATTGGCGCCATCCTCCCGGAAGGGCAGGTGGTGGCTTATAAACAATATTTATTTCTTACAGTTCTAGAGATTGGGAAGTCCAAGATCAGGGCATCTGCAGGTTCTGCGTCTGGAGGGGGCTGTCTTTCTGGTTCACTAGCTGTGTCTTCCTCATGTGGTGGAAGGGGTAAGGCAGCCCTCTGGGGCCTCTTTTATAAGTATTAACCACTTTTGTACTGGCTTTTCCACAGGATGGAGGGTACAGAGTCTGCCTACATCAGCTCCTTTGTCTGTTTCTCTTCCGACAAACATTGTACCACCGACCACCATCTGGACTAGCTCTCCACAAAACACTGATGCAGACACTGCCTCCCCATCCAACGGCACTCACAACAACTCGGTGCTCCCAGTTACAGCATCAGCCCCAACATCTCTGCTTCCTAAGAACATTTCCATAGAGTCCAGAGAAGAGGAGATCACCAGCCCAGGTTCGAATTGGGAAGGCACAAACACAGACCCCTCACCTTCTGGGTTCTCGTCAACAAGCGGTGGAGTCCACTTAACAACCACGTTGGAGGAACACAGCTCGGGCACTCCTGAAGCAGGCGTGGCAGCTACACTGTCGCAGTCCGCTGCTGAGCCTCCCACACTCATCTCCCCTCAAGCTCCAGCCTCATCACCCTCATCCCTATCAACCTCACCACCTGAGGTCTTTTCTGCCTCCGTTACTACCAACCATAGCTCCACTGTGACCAGCACCCAACCCACTGGAGCTCCAACTGCACCAGAGTCCCCGACAGAGGAGTCCAGCTCTGACCACACACCCACTTCACATGCCACAGCTGAGCCAGTACCCCAGGAGAAAACACCCCCAACAACTGTGTCAGGCAAAGTGATGTGTGAGCTCATAGACATGGAGACCACCACCACCTTTCCCAGGGTGATCATGCAGGAAGTAGAACATGCATTAAGTTCAGGTGAGTCTCTATCCAGTCCACTAGTTTTCTTTATCTTCTTTTCTGTGCCCTTCCTCCTTCACAGGCAGCATCGCCGCCATTACCGTGACAGTCATTGCCGTGGTGCTGCTGGTGTTTGGAGTTGCAGCCTACCTAAAAATCAGGTGAGACGCAGCTTACTCTTAAAAAAAAGGGAGTAATCACAACCCTCTTCTGTTTCTCCACCAGGCATTCCTCCTATGGAAGACTTTTGGACGACCATGACTACGGGTCCTGGGGAAACTACAACAACCCTCTGTACGATGACTCCTAACAATGGAATATGGCCTGGGATGAGGATTAACTGTTCTTTATTTATAAGTGCTTATCCAGTAGAATTAATAAGTACCTGATGCGCATTGAACGACAATCTTAAGCCCTGTTTTGTTGGTATGGTTGTTTTTGTTTTCCTCCCTCTCCTCTGGCTGCTACAACTTCCCCTTTCTGGTACAAGAAGAACCATTCTTTAAAGGTGAGTGGAGGCTGATTTGCAGCTGAAGTGGGCCAGCCTTGCACCAGCCAGGCCAGACCACCATGGTGAAGGCTTCTTTCCCCACTGCAGGACCCACTTTGAGAAGGACCGAGGAGGAGGATTTGGGTTGTTTTGTTAGGGGTTACTTTCAGGGGAACATTTCATTTGTGTTATTTCTTAAACTTCTATTTAGGAAATTACATTAAGTATTAATGAGGGGAAAGGAAATGAGCTCTACGAGGATTTCACCCTGCATGGGAGAGAGCAGGGTTTTCTCAGATTCCTTTTTAATCTCTATTTATCTGGTTGTTTCTGACAGGATGCTGCCTGCTTGGCTCTACAAGCTGGAAAGCAGCTTCTTAGCTGCCTAATTAATGAAAGATGAAAATAGGAAGTGCCCTGGAGGGGGCCAGCAGGTCACGGGGCAGAATCTCTCAGGTTGCTGTGGGATCTCAGTGTGCCCCTACCTGTTCTCCCCTCCAGGCCACCTGTCTCTGTAAAGGATGTCTGCTCTGTTCAAAAGGCAGCTGGGATCCCAGCCCACAAGTGATCAGCAGAGTTGCATTTCCAAAGAAAAAGGCTATGAGATGAGCTGAGTTATAGAGAGAAAGGGAGAGGCATGTACGGTGTGGGGAAGTGGAAGAGAAGCTGGCGGGGGAGAAGGAGGCTAACCTGCACTGAGTACTTCATTAGGACAAGTGAGAATCAGCTATTGATAATGGCCAGAGATATCCACAGCTTGGAGGAGCCCAGAGACCGTTTGCTTTATACCCACACAGCAACTGGTCCACTGCTTTACTGTCTGTTGGATAATGGCTGTAAAATGTTTAAAAACAAAACAAAACAAAAAAGAGGCACTAGTCTATCTGCAATTACTCAACGAGGCATTTTCATAGGAAACAGACTATGATTAATCCATTTATTCTTCCCACACACTTACCTTACTAAGTCTTTGCTTTAATAAATGAGCAACCCTGGGTATAGTCTTAAAATTCTGCACAATAAATTTTGAGAAAGAATTGTTCCTCTTTGTAGGTATCTGTGTATTGCAATCATTCTCAACCAGGAGGTGATTTTGCCCCCTGACTCCACCCCAGGGACATTCAAAAATGTCTGGTGACAGTTTTCATTGTCATGACTTGGGGGTGCTACTAGAAGCCAGGAATGCTGCCAAACATTCTACCATGCACAGCACAACCTACAACAGCAAAGAATCATCCACCCCAAAATATCAGTAGTGCCGAGATTGAGAAACCCTGATTTATCACAATGCCCACTGTGACAGAACAAGACACTCACAGATTAGTGATACGTTTTATTTTTAACAAAATGAAATGATGTGTTAAGTTTTTATTTCCAAAGTGTTTAGTTTATTGGCTGATGGGTTGTTCTTGGTATGCATGGTGACCTTTTTATTTCTGTGTGCTTCCTAGAGAGCTTTATTTCATGGCGACAACTCTGTCTTCTTGTAACAGCTGATATTAGCAAGCAGCATCTTATGTCCTGATTTCATATAGTAGAAAACAAACATTGGGTCCGACTTCAAAATGTGTTGTATTGTCCTACAGTGTCATAAAGAACCTGAAAATGAACTTTTGTTTCTAAAGTTGGACCTTGCTGCCATGACTGTTTAGTTTACAGAAACTTGACCCCGGCTCATCCTGTCTCTGGCTGTGGCCCGGCAAAGCACTGAAAACCCCTCTGGTCTCAGAGACAGTAGGGGCAGTGCCACTTTCTACAACCTGCCAACCCACACACTGGAGTAATTCTGAAAAAAATTATTCCTAAACTCTCTAAGTGTGGACGGAGAATGAGCAAGCCCCAGAAGTATTTTACAACCAGAGTGGGTAATGAGGAGGGGGCTTACTGGAATCGTCATATCTCTGAATATTGAAAACAACAACTAAAAAAGTGGACCTTCTCAGAAAAAAAGGGCAGCAAATGACCAAGGGCGCCCCTTCTGGCCGTGCTTGGCTTGAGTAACTGTCTCTCTTTCCCCACCCCCATCACAGGGCTTTCAGTTTGGCAAAGGAAAAGCAGATAAAAACAGAACATTCCATATGTTTCTTTCTCCATCGGCCAAAAACATTTTGACACAATGTTTGTGAAACACCTTTGGAGAGGTGCACTTCTGAATGCTGCCTCTGCCGTAAATCCTGGGGCAAGGGATCAGCCTCTTCCCAGGAACCATCGCCTTCTATAAACCGTGAACTCAAGCAGGCATTTTTTTTTTCTTACCGAAAGGCTGCTATTGTGCAAGGGCACATAATGGGTCTGTTGCTCTTATTGGCTTCCAAATGTGCATGGCAAAGAGAGAGATGTGGGCCTAGAGCAGATATATTCAGCAAGGTGACAGCTTCCCATAACAATTCTAACACTTCTTATCTTATGTGAGAATAAAATATTTAAGGGTTGAACCTTATTTTGCCAAATGTATCTTTTCTGCTTTTGAATTGGGCAGAAGATTTTAGCAACTATATTCTACAAATGTTACTTATAACACACACACACACATCTGAAATATATGCCGAAAATTGACGTCTTTGACCTCAGGGAGAGCACCTGTCCAGGTCTGCCTAAAGGAAATGGCTCCAGTGGGTCTAAACAACCACATCCTATCCATGGATAGGTCTAGTCATAACACTTTAGAGAGAATGTCAGAGCAGGAGGGAGGCAAGCCGCCTCTTCTCGGCCATCGACTGCAGATGATGAAAGAGCGGGATTCAACTTTGTTTTCTTTTCCTGTGGCCCCAGTGAAACCTCCTGCCCTCCCTGCACGTCTGTGTCTTCATTTCTAAAATGGGGGTGATGCTTTCATATTGACCTCACCCCATACTACCTCACAGATGTGTTGTGAGGATTAATAAAATTATGTCTATGGTATTTTCAGTTTCTGGAGAAAAATACTTATAGACAGTTTAACTATTACATAGATATATAAGTGATCTCAGTTTCTTGTTTGCTGTGATACTAATGTGTTGTTTTAACTTATTCCATAAAATGACAGTTGTGTCCTAGCCACATCAGACAGCTATCTAAGCTCTGGACTACCCCTTTGTGCAGCTGAATCACTGCAGGGTTGACCATGCCTGGTGCCACAGCCATGGTTTCCATTTCTAGATGAAAGGATGGCCTAGGACATAGGTCTCAAAGACTCTTGGATCAGAATCAGGAGATTAGGGAAAACAGGATGGATACCTGAGCACTAACAGCAGTAGACGTAGACCTCTGTCCTTTACCATCTGAGGTCTTCTGGATTCTTTGTGGGGTTAATTTTGATTTGATGTCATCTGTTTGCCCTTCATCTTGCTTGCAAGTGTGCATGGTTCAATCCCTCACATCCAGGAAATGAATTTTGCAATTGGGCCAGATGCTAATTTGCACGTTGATTCACCTTCTTTGCCTTTAAGCCTTTTTTTTCTTTTTTTTTTTTTTGGCAAATGAATGTACCATTTCAACTTTGATTTTAATAGTGCTAGTTGATATTGGTAATAATGCTAACCAAGAGATCAATGCCAGATTTTTCTCTTGGGGTAAGTTAGCTGAAGTCATTTAAAGATGGAAAGGTGGGAAAATTCTTTGATATTTGATGTCATTGTATCCACATTTGTTGTAAGACATATTGCATACCAATTATAATTATATCAATTAAAGTTGATAAAAGCTTCCATCTGTCTGTGGGTGATTCACATTTTGATAT